AATTGGAAATCTTCATAGATAACGTATTTTTTCTTTTTTTTTTGGAGACGCAGTCTCACTCTGTCGCCCAGGCTGGAGTGCAGTGTCGCGATCTCGGCTCACTGCAAGCTCCGCCTCCCGGGTTCACGCCATTCTCCTGCCTCAGCCTCCCGAGTAGCTGGGACTACAGGCGGCCGCCACCATGCCCGGCTAATTTTTTGTATTTTTAGTAGAGACGGGGTTTCACCATGTTAGCCAGGATGGCCTCGATCTCCTGACCGCGTGATCCGCCCGCCTCGGCCTCCGAAACTGCTGAAATTACAGGCGTGAGCCACCGCGCCCGGCCAGATAAGGTATATTTTTATTCCTTTTATTTTTACTCAACTCCTATGGTGCCACAAAATCCTATATTAAGCAGTATAATTGAAAAGAAAAAGAAAACAATAGCACAATGATTATAAAGAAAATAGCCTGAGTTAACTTCATTTGTGTCACTCCTAAAGCAGTGGATCAGATGTCAATGTTTATTATCATTCACTAATTACATTTATGAATAATTTTTAAAAGTAAAGGAAAAGACTGGCTGTTTTAACTAACATAATAGAAACTGTTGCTGGATTTTCTGTTGAAGGTATATTTTGAAGTGAGTTTTATTAAGTATAACTCGCATGTAAAATTCAAAAGAAAAATTAAATACATAAATAAAATGTGTCTTCCTCCACTAAAAGAGTAGGACACATCGCAGAAGCCGATAAATATTTGTTCAATGTTTACATGAACAAACACGGTCACTCAGCCGTCTTTATTTTCAGTGAGTCATAGGTAAAATATTCTTCACCAGGCGAGGATTGAGTCGCAGTCGCGTCAGGAACTCGCCTCCAGGTACTGAGCGAGCGAGCCCCGACGGCCGCGGTGGGTGGAGGGGGGAAAGTGGGGGAGAGTGGGGCGGGAGTAGAGGGAGAGCGAGGGAGGGAGCCTCACCCCCGGGACGCTTTCTGCGCACGCGCATCTCGGTGCATCTGTTGGGCGGGACCGCGGGGCCTGTGACACCGCACGCTGAGCTCTGTGATGTAGCCGCTTGCGGAGACTGCAAGCAGCCGCGGCGCGCCCGGCCCTCCCTCTTCCGCTGCCGCCGTGGGAATGGAAACATCTGCCCCACGTGCCGGAAGCCAAGTGGTGGCGACAACTGCGCGCCACTCCGCGGCCTACCGCGCAGATCCTCTACGTGTGTCCTCGCGAGACAAGCTCACCGAAATGGCCGCGTCCAGTCAAGGTAAGGGCGGGCGCGCGCGCGGCCGGCGCCGCTATTTTCTTATTTAACGTATTACTTCTTGTAGGAAACTTTGAGGGAAATTTTGAGTCACTGGACCTTGCGGAATTTGCTAAGAAGCAGCCATGGTGGCGTAAGCTGTTCGGGCAGGAATCTGGACCTTCAGCAGAAAAGTATAGCGTGGCAACCCAGCTGTTCATTGGAGGTGTCACTGGATGGTAAGTGATGTGAAAGATGTCCACTGTCTTTTTCAATTTGTCTGATGTTGGTTTGTTTTTGTAGGTGCACAGGTTTCATATTCCAGAAGGTTGGAAAGTTGGCTGCAACAGCTGTGGGAGGTGGATTTTTTCTCCTTCAGGTCTGTATGTGAAATGTTCTCAGATGTTTGGAATTTCTTGTTGTCATTATTGTTGATACTGTAGCTTGCAAACCATACTGGGTACATCAAAGTTGACTGGCAACGAGTGGAGAAGGACATGAAGAAAGCCAAAGAGCAGCTGAAGATCCGTAAGAGCAATCAGATACCTACTGAGGTCAGGAGCAAAGCTGAGGAGGTGAGACTTGCATTGTTCACGTGTAGTGTGTGAAACAACCCATTGTACTATCTTCTGTTTTCAGGTGGTGTCATTTGTGAAGAAGAATGTTCTAGTAACTGGGGGATTTTTCGGAGGCTTTCTGCTTGGCATGGCATCCTAAGGAAGATGACCTCATGTTCATTGTTCCTGGTTTTTTCCAGCCAGCAGCCTCTACACTCCATCATAGGACATCGAGTCCCTCCTCCTCTTCTCCCATGCCTTCTTCCCTGCCATGGCAAATCTGAGTGGCTTCTCTAAGCATCTGCTGGTACAAGTCAATGTGGCACCATGAGCTTCATGGTGGCAGAAGAGACAATAGTCCTTAGCTCTCCTCCCAGTACACCCCCTACTTGGCCAGTCTGTAGGCCAACAAGAAGGTTCCTTTACCCCCATGCAAGACACTTATGAGAACACATTACAAGATGGCTGACCGTGGAGGATGAGTGGATCCTGAAAGGTTGTCCCAAACTGTTGATTTGGAAAAGAAATAAGCACATAGATAACCTTATTGTGTGCTGCATGGAAAGGAACTGAATACATTTGCCTTTAAGCATGAAAGATTTTGGTATCTTGGTGTCTACTTTCTTTTTTAGTTGGTTTTACATTACAGAAAGCTATTTAAATGTGTTATAATTATGCCGACAAAATTGGCAGCATAATTACTGTAATTGAAAAATCTGATATTGTCCAGGAATGCTTTCTACCGTACAGGATAATGTATCTCATGGCTGTTTCCAAAGGGTTTATTTATTGTAAAACAAGTGATTTAGGTGGGAAAGGGAAGATTTTGGATTTTTATTTTGTAGAAAAGGTTTTAAGCTTTGAAATGTGAATGAAATATCCTTATCAAAACATTAGGGGTGGCCATAACTCCTCTGTGCCACTTCTACTATTTTTTTTTTTAATCTAGTTAGTATGAAATACAACATTTAAACCGGAATTTTAAAGAAGTAGCTTTCCAGGGATTCAGAATTAAGAAAGATAGTGATAGGACATGAGAAATAAATTTCCATCAAGTGTAATCTACCGTCTCATGATGACCACAACCCTGAGAATTATTCTTTAAAAGCTTACACACACACACACACACGGGCACACACGCACACACAGAATCTTACCACATTTTGCTGTAGTGGCATGTTACCATGTCTACAGTCCCTACTAGAATATCAGTCAGCTTTCAGAGGGCAAGACTTCTGTCTTCACCATTATACTCACAGGGCCTAGCACTTAATAGGTGCTGAGTATTTGAATAATGACTTTATAGAAAGAAAACTCACTATTAAAGGTTAGTTTTACTCAGAATTGTTAATCTTGGAGATGATCTCTTGTGAAATATGAGTGTGTTTCTAAGGCCATACATTTAAAAATGTTTGCATTTTAACCCGTCTTGAGAATGATGTATTGAATTTGAAAATCAAAACTACCAGTGGATGTGTGGAACTTTACAGAAACCACCTATTTGCGTTTTTCTCCTTACATTTAAGGAAACATAAGCCATTTTGCTTGCAATATGTATGAATCATCTCAAAACCATAATGGTATGAGCCTCTTTGCTGCATATTTTGCTATAAGAACTTATTTTTTTTCACTTTTTATTATGGACGCTTTCAGGAATATATAAAAGTAGAGAATATAGTACAATAATCCCCCTGTGTATCTATCACTCACTCACAACAATCATCAAATTATAGCTCTGCTGGTTTTTACCAGTTATTGTGAAACAAATATCAAAATGTCATTTTATCATATTTCAGTATGTATCTCTAAAAGGTAAGAATTATTTCTAAAAATCATAAATACCTCATCATATCAGACATTAACAGTAATTACATAATATCCAAAATCTGATCAGTGTTCAAAATTTCCTCAAGTGTTTTATATTTAGTTTGTTTGAATCAAAATTCATGCAAGGTTCACATCGTATTTGCATGATTTGGATAAGTCTCTTAACCTTATAGATCCTCCTCTATTTTTTTTTTTTTGCTTGCTATATATTTATATCTCTATATATATTGATATAGACATATGTAGTGACACTGAGTCATCTGTTTCCTGCTTCCCCACACTCTGCCTCTCCTGACATCTGGGTCTCTGGGTTATGCCATATATGGTGATAGTGGCTGCAGCCACTTTACCTGTGTGACTTACCCACAGCAATGGGATGGTAACAGCAAAGCTAACCAAAGTGCTCTGTGCCCCTTTGGGTTGCATGTGGGGAGACTGGCCACCCAATGCCTCTCCAGTGGGGTAGGGGTTGTCTTTTGGTGCATCTGTTTTTCCTGTGATTATTGGTGAGGGCAGCAAAGATTAGCAGGTGGTTGTAAACTACCTTGAGTAGGTTGTAATAAATAGTCTGGCCTCAGACTGTATTCTGATTGTCTGAATTAAGATCTGTAGGTAGGTCCCTCCTGAAGTTTTTTCCCAGCTGGCTGCCTCTACGACTGTGAGGGTCATGGTTGAGGTCAGTATTGCAGGTTGGCCTCATCCTGCTAGTATGAGAACGGCTGTGAGTTCTGCCCACGGTGTGAGGCCACTGTGACCACTTGGGATTGTGCAGAGCTGGCATGGAGGTTGAACACGCACAGCTGCACACCTTGTTTTCAGTTTAGCTGAACCATCGGTGAAGGAGGCTCAGGCATTTGGGGTTACCTGTGAATCAAGGCCCTATTGTGCCAGCAGTTTTGTTTCAGGTGGTGAAGTGGGAGTTAAGGTTTCCCCCAAAAGAACAGCTGCCACTCCTCCATGCAAAACCGAGATGATTCAAGGACCAGGCAGCTCCACCTTTCAGTGCACTACTTTCATTTGACTGGAGAGGCCTGCTTAGCTAGGCACGTATTTTCTCCAGTAGCAGAGTCCAATGACGCTCTGGACTTCCTAATTAGTGGTGGTGGGGCGGAAGTTTTTCCTTGGGAAGAGCGTTGTCGCTGTATATGGTCCGCAGAAACTTGACTTGGAATGTGTTCGGGGTTTCATCGCCCCCTTGTGGCGGCGACGTGGTAACACCGCACTCAAGGCTTCCAACTTGTCAACCAATAGGATGGCATCTACGTAGTGAAGGCTTCCCTTCCCTTGTCCTGCAGCGTGCTGGACAGTGTCCCGGCTCAGGGACCCCTTCTGTCCCCTTCCTGGCTACTATGGGTCGGCCCTGCGTCCTCACCACTTTGAGCCACCCTTTGACCCAGCGTCTCTCCCGCAATGGGACCTGGTGGGATGGGGACTTGGAGCATGCTACAGGAGAGGTAGAACTTTTGAGTCTCTTCTTCCCAAGGTTCTCCCCAGAGTCGGAGAGCAGAGACGGATCCAGGGGCACTTTCTGGCCGCTGCCTGCTCGGGCTCAACAGATGGAGTCCAATGTTTCAGTCTCCCCCAAGAATGTGTATCCTCATTGCTGACACGGGAGCTGGGTGCGGGGAGAGATGTGGTGGTGGGGACCCTTGCCTGAGCAGCCCATTGTCATGAGTGTTATTGCCATTGTGATAATATGTTAGCATGACTCTCCTCCCAAATGGCCGCTTGTTTGTTGCAATCTCCCGCCACTCAGCCTCCAGACATTCATTAACAGGACAGTGGGGTTCTTGACTCCCCTACCACTGGGGTGACAGTCCTTGCTACTGGATCTGGGCAGTTACTGTCTCATGGATGCTGGCAGAAGACGATTCAAGTTGGCGGACTAGATTCTACAAGGAATGATCTCTTGCATAATTCTAGCCAACATGCTCTTGGGGTGGGTGCTTCTGGTTTTGGAAAGCAAAGTTACTGTGTAGTTAACAACTATTGTGGTAAGAATAGTCTCTCCATCATTCTTTTGTTTCACGGTTGTCAGAAAGATGGGCATAACTAATGGTTGGGCTCTTATTTGGAACCTCTACTTTTGTACAGTTTGGGAATCTCTGCTTGAAAAGATGGTATACTGATGGATTTGAAATTTCTGAGTATCATCAATGTTTCATGATGATCTCAATTTCTTCTCAGAGGGAAGCTCACAGCCAGTTTTGGACCCCAGAGAAAAATGTGGCTGCTGCCCTCTACTCCCTCTACCAAATTATCAGCTTCATTTCTTTGTCATGAAATCTAGTATGATTTCTCAGAAATCAGGCCCAGAACTAAAATACATTTTCTGCCCAATTTTCTAAGAGGTCACACTAACATCTGAGTAATTGGGCAGAAAACCTATTTTAGTTCTGAGCCTGATTTTTCTAGAAGTCATATGGTATAGCTTATATTTCCGATGCTTGCATTCTTTTTAAGGGGTCATGAATCTTAATACTTTTTTTTTTAAAAGAAAAGTGTCGCACTTTTTCACATTTTTATAAAGCTTTAAAGTCAGTTTACTGACTTTTCAAAAGTGTCTACCTTTTTAAATTTTAAAATGGTAAGAAATGACATTCCTGAGAGCAGTGGCTTTCATCCTTGCTTGCACTTGGGAATCACCTGTGAAATTTTAAAAACTACTAATGCCTGGCTCTCATCCTAGAGATTCTGATTTCACTGGTCTGGAGTGCTGTTCAGGCATCCTGAGGTTTTAAAGTGTCTTAGCTTTTTCTAATGAGCAGCAGAGACTGAGAACCACTGAAGTACACAGTTGGAAGCTGGTGCTGAAAAAATTAAGAGTTTTGCTGTTAACTCCTTAAGAGGGCTTTAAAGCCTTTTATATTAAGTGCCATACAACTTCAGATGCCTTCTGAATACTGAACACAAGTGTAATATTATAGTTCATTAAATGTCTTAGGAATCGTGTGGAGTGAATGCAAGGAAAGGAGTGACAAGATATCACCCCACAAATGACTTACCCATTACGAAGGGAAAACTACCTTTCTAGCTAAAAGGTCTGTCAGTCACTAACCAAGTGATTAAACTTAGCATCACTAATAGCCAACTTAACAAAGTTTTTTTTTTTTTTTGGTTTCTAAAATGGGAGATCATAGTTTTCACCTTCCTAGAGTTCTTTGCTTAAGACTGAGATTCAGTGTTACTCTTGGTCCCTAACAATAAGAAGCACTCAGTAAATGTTAAGCCTTCTATGATGGCTATTTTATTTTTTTGTATGTCATAATAATACCTAAGAATAAGAAGAGTTAAATTAATGTCTTCAAATGGATTTGTTGACTTAAACTGACACAATCCTTTAAAAGAAGGAACTGATTTGAACCTTTCAAAACTGAAAGAAAGTCGTATACTGATACAGTTTGGAGCCACCGAATGTCATGTTGAACCGTATTCCCTAATGGAGGTGGATCCTGGTGAGAGGTGATTGGATCGTGGGGGCCATCCCCTCTTGGTACTTCACTCATGATAGTGAGTTCTCATGAGATCTGGCACTTCACCCCTCACTCTCTCTTGCTCCTGCTTTGGCCATGTGGAGTGCTCACTCCCCTTTTGCTTTCTGCCATGGCTGTAAGTTTCCTGAGGCGTCCCCAGAAGCCCATCAGATACCAGTGCCATGCTTCCTGTACAGCCCATGGAACTGTGAGCCAACTAAACCTCTTTTATTTATAAATTACCGAGTCTCAGGCACTTTTTATAGCAATGCAACAATGGACTAATACATATACTTTAGCATAAAAACATTTAAAAGAGTCTGAAACTGGAGTAGTTAACTCAGTAAAAATAACTTGGCAATAAAACACAGAAAAACAATCTATTTGATCATGTAGTGATTCCTAATGTAAATCCTAGTACAACTGTCAACTGATAATTTTAAATGTAATTTAGATTTGTAGATGGTGTAACATTAAAGTTGTATGATGTTTTATTGTGTTATTATTAACACAAGACGTCATTT